GAGCCTTGCCTTCCGGTGCAGGGCCTGTGCCCTCTGGCCCGCCAGTTGGGGTTGGTGCTGCCAGGGCCAGGTCTGCAGGGGCCAGGCGAGAAGCAGGCGAGGTCCGGGGAGTAGCGTGGGAGGACCCCTGCCTGACGTGCCCTGTGGTCCCCCCAGGAGCAGCAGGAGGAGGTGAGGAAGCGCTGTGAGAGTGCAGAGCCTCGGCATGGGGAGCTGTGGTGCGCCGTGTCCAAGGACATCGCCAACTGGCAGAAGAAGATCGGGGACATCCTTAGGCTGGTGGCCGGCCGCATCAAGAACACCTTCTGATTGAGCGGTTGCCATGGCCGGTCTCCGTGGGGCAGGGTTGGGCCGCATGTGGAAGGGCTCTGAGCTGTGTCCTCCTTCATTAAAAGTTTTTATGTCTCGTGTCAGAACAGGCAGCCTGCTGGTTTTCTCTGGGGCCCTTCTCTGGCTCCTGCTTCTGCTGCCCCAGTCTGGCCTGTCCTGGCCTGTCCCATGCCGTCCTGGGGTGGCTGTGATCGCCCTTGCTTGGACAGAAGCCTCTTGCAGACAGCCGGTGTCTCACAGAGGAGGCACTGTGGAGGTGCCCGGGTTCCCCAAGACTGTGGAGAAGGTGGTAGGGGTGCAGATGTTCTGGCCAAAAGCCCTGTGAGGACAGCTGGAGACAGTGGGGACCAAGCTGCATGCAGGACGCAGGTGCTCGCAGGAGCCTGGCAGCCGCCTGCAAGGGTCTTGGTCAGGGGACAGCTGGGGCCTCCCTGGGGTCTGAGTGCAAACAGGAGAACCCAGCTCTGCGCAGGGCCTCTCCACACAGCCTCCCGGGCCCCTCAGGCATGTGCTGAGTGACAGTGTCACCAGTAAGAGGCGTTCTTTCTTTTGGAGGTGAGTTCATTTTTTTATTTTTGAGACAGTCTCGCTCTGTCGCCCAGGCTGGAGTGCAGTGGCACGATCTCGGCTCACTGCAACCTCTGCCTCCTGGGTTCAAGCAATTCTCCTGTCTCAGCCTCCCGAGTAGCTGGGACTACAGGCGCCCGCTGCCAAACTCCTGACCTCAGGTGATCCATCTGCCTCAGCTTCCCAAAGTGCTGGGATTACAGGCGTGAGCCACCGCACCCGGCCGTGAGTTTATCTTTGCTAATTTATCATTCGCACCAGGTTGAACAGTGATGGTTCTCATCTCTAGGTTGAACGTTGATCACCCGAGAGACTTGGCTTCTCTTCAGCCTTAGCTGTGTAAGGATAAAGGACGTCCTCAGGCCTGGGATTCAGGAACTGCTGGTTGGTCTCTGCTGGGCAGGCAACCTGGGGTCCAGCTCAAATCGTTGGAATGTGGAAGTCCTTCCTCTCGCCCCGTCCTGAGGAGCAGCTGCAGGAGCTTCATGAGTGTTTTCACTGGAACTTGTGGAGGAGTTTCCTTTGATCCCTCATGGAGAGACGGAAGCATGAGGGAGCCCTCAACATTTATTCTGAAGATGAAGAGAGTCCTGCAGCTTTTTGGAGTTTGTGAAGTCAGCCCGGCCCTGTACAGATGTGGAAACCGAGGCCCAGGAAGTTTGTGAGCCAGCCCGGCCCTGTACAGGTGTGGAAACCGAGGCCCAGGAAGTTTGTGAGCCAGCCCGGCCCTGTACAGATGTGGAAACCGAGGCCCAGGAAGTTTGTGAGCCAGCCTGGCCCTGTACAGATGTGGAAACCGAGGCGTAGGAAGGAAGCCCTTCTCTGACCTCAGAGCTGAAATGGCCAGTGCTGGGTGGGCATTGAGGGGTCACACAGAAAAGAATGTTTCAGGCCATGTTCAGGGGATACTTCCTGCAGGGCCCTTGGAAAGTTCCGGAGCGCTTACATTGTCCATGTGTGAGTGTCTCCTCTTTCTTGCCTGTGTGGGGTTTTCTCAAATGCTTTGAGTTGGCCAAACCACAGTTGTGCGCCACTTAACAGTGCGGATACATTCTGAGAAAAACCTCGTTAGGTGATGTCGTCTTGCAAACATTAAAGAGTGCATTTACACAAGGCTGGCAGGCACGGCCTCCTGCACCCCCAGGCTGTGTGCCCGGGTGCCAGAGCCTGGGGCTCCTGGGCTGCAGACCTGCACAGCCTGTCACAGCATTTAATCACATCCAAACACGGAAAAGGCAAAAACGTAAAGATGCAGTGTTACAATCCTAGGGGACTCCTGTCACCTGTGTGGTCTGTTCTTGACTATTGTGAGTCACTGACTTTTCCCCCTGGGAAACTACCTTAACTTGTCTTCAACTGAAATTTTTTCAGCCTGCAAAGATGAGTTGTGCCTCAGAGGTTGCTCGTGTTCTGAGGTGCCTCTTCACCACTGCCTGTCAGGCTGCTAACCAGAGTGCCCCAGACCACAGCAGAAGCGACAGCAGCCAAGGATCGGGGGAGCCCACCCTGCTCCTGGGTATCTTTACGGCAGGCAGCAGAGTAACAGCCTCAGACTTACCTCTTCAGCCAGAGACCCCTCAGCCCAGGAGGAGTGAGGCCGGGCCAGCAGCGGGGGCCCGGGAAGCCCCATGTCTTGGGACCTGCTGGGGCAGGGCCCCCTGGATGTCAGGCTGCAGGTCCGGCAGCTGGGGAGGGGATGAGGGCCTCCCACCAGCTCTGCCCATCAGCCAGATCCCTGGGAGAGGCAGCACTTGCTGGCCACAGAGTCGGCCCCAGTCTCACCTGGCTCCCCTCCCCCACCAGCTGGGCCCTGCACTGCCCCAGCCCACGCGGCGCCTCACCCCTCCTTGACAGAACAGTATCTCTGGGACGGACAAGTTAATCCAAGACCCACAGTAGCCCTGGATCCCCTGGGAGAGGTGGCTGCCCAGCTCCAGGGCCAGGTTAATTGAAGTGATAGGGAGTGGAGAGAGGGCCTTTCCTTCCCTCTCCTGCTCCCTCCCTCAGCTTGGAGGAGCCAACTTCAAAAGCCTCCGCCTGGCCTGCCCCTCTGCAGTCCTCCAGGCAGCCTGTCCAGGGAAGCGGTTGGCTGGTGTTGGACCTGGTGCGGCAGTGCACACCCTGCCCAAGGACCCCAGGATCATGTGCGTGGCCTGCTGGCGGGAGTGAGGGAGGGCAAGACCCTGAAAGGCCCATGGTGAGCAGCTGTGGGCCTCCTCTAGGGAGGGGCAGGCCTAACCCCAACCTGCTGTCTCCTCCAGGTACCCCCTAAGCCTGCACTCTGGGCGCTCCTGCTGGCGCTGCTGGGGACCGCGCCAAGCCGCGCCTATTCCCCGGCCTGCAGCGTCCCCGACGTGCTCCGCCACTATCGCGCCATCATCTTCGAGGATCTGCAGGCCGCCGTGAAGTGGGGCGGGGCGGGGGCCGAAAAGACCAGGCCAGGCTCCAGACACTTTCATTTCATACAGAAAAACCTGACTAGACCCGGGAGCTCGGGACGGCGGGGACGGCCTCGGGCCTCCTGTGGCGCCCAGAAGGTATGGAGGAGGCGCCCCTACCCAAGCTCGCCCCCCACCCCGCCTTCCTCCCTTCCCTCCCCAGGAGCACAGTATCCTCCTGTCCATCTCGTCCCTGGGTCGGACCCTGCGCGGGGCGGTGGCCGGGGGCCGCCGCGGGGCCCTGGAGAGAGCTGCTTGGACCGTGGCTGTGCGCACCGAGGCGGTGATGCGGCGCCACTGCAGGACGCTGCGCCAGGTGTGCGTCCCTGAGTGCACCCAGAGCCAGACTGCGCATTCGCTGACCGCCCTGTCCCCGACAGCGGAGCCGGCGGCCCAAGATGCGCCCTGCCCGGCGTCGCGGCGGCCGAAGGCAGCTCCTGCTGCGCGCCCTGGACGCCGTCGCCACCTGCTGGGAGAAGCTCTTCGCGCTGCGCGCCCCGGCCTCCAGGGACTCCTAGCGCGGCCCGTCCTGGCCCTGCGCGGGGAGGAGAACCAGCGGGGCCGCGGCAGAGCCTGGAGACGCGCCTCGTTCTGTAGACTTGTTGGTGACCTCGGCCCCTCGCTCGACGCAGCCCGCGCTCCCCGGAGGGCCCAGGACTTGGAGAAGGGAGCGCGCCTGGCCGCCGCTGGGTCACGGAGGAGGCCCGCCCTCCACGCGCCGAAGGCCTCAATAAACGGAGCTGGCGCTGCGGGTCCGGCACTCCCTTCGCCTGCCTCTCTGTGGGCCTAGGA